TTTGACGGTTTCGGTGGTAGGAAAAGGGCGAGTTCGAGGCAACTACCTCTGACATAGCGGTGGGGGGTGGGGATCGACACCTCAAGCATTCTAAAGACTGGAGCGCTGGGTCTGAAATTCAAAAGTGCCGCCTCCAGAGAAGAGTAGAAAGGAGTTGGAGTGTACCAATGCGAGGCGAGAGAGGACGCTGGGCTGAAACAGAAGTGCACCGTTTGGGACCGAAGGCCACGGGAGAGCTACCAGCGTCCCCACATTCTCCGGAGGGGGTCAAGTAAGGCTGGGAAGCCGGCTCCGGCCGGTCCGGCGGGGAGCCGCGCGGCGGAGGACTGAGCTGGCGGGAAGCTGGTTCCAGACGCGACTCCTTTGGCGGGAGGGGGAAGTAGGCGGGGTAACTGGCAGCTCGGCCTGTACCACTGGGCCGGGGCGGGGGCCGCGCAGGAAGCGGCAAGTGACACCTGGAAGGGGTTCGAGTTAGAGCACCCGCGCGGGGAGAGTGGGTTCGAGCAGAACCCCCTCTGGACGGGCAAGGAACCCGTAAGGGTCCGCGACGTTTCAGGTTACATGGGCTGGGTTGTACTACTCCGGCACCGGATAAGGGGTCCAGGCCGGGACGTGCGCAGGGCCGCGGCCAGGTTTATCTCACCAGAGCCATTGGGTCCAATGATGGCGGTGAACCTCTGAAATGGTCCGATAATCTGTCGACCCTTGTACGACTTAAAGTTCTCAATCTCAATCAGTTTCAGGAACCCCATGACGGCCGCGGCGCCGGCGGCAGTAGGACAGGCCGCGCCGTACGCCCGAGAACTGAGGTAGCCCGCGCGGGAAACGCCGCAGTGCAAGCCGGGCGACCGGCAAATGTCGCGAGAATACGTCCAGGCCTAACGGGATTTTCGCCTTCCGGCAGGAGTGGGACCAGGGGCGGGGACTGATGTTGCGTATACGAGGAGCGAGCTGACGACTGGCGTGGTGCCTCCGCCCCCCTTTCTTGTTGCATGGCAACAACAAACACTTGCTCCTGCGGACCAGATCCCCGGAGGAGTTGTTGCTGGGCGGAGTCAGAGCAGTTCTTGAGGTTCAAGGAGGCGGGGGAGACCTGAGCTCACGCTTGCTGAGACAGAAGTCACAGCAGGATTATGCCCCTCAGGGCAAGAGGAAGGTGGGAGCTCGGCTGTGGCTTTAGCCTGGCCAATCCCCTGCCTCCCTCCTGTTGTACCAAGCAGAGTTCAGAAACTGCCGCCGTAACCCAAGAACAAAGTTGCATGCAGAGCCAACCTAAGAGCTTCAAAATCGGGATTCCTTACTGAGAAAGGTATTTTGTGTGAACCCCCAGGAGTCAGGGTCTGATGGGCCATTCCACCTCCCTTTTGCTCCAGATGTATAACATAAAACAGTCAACAGATACCAAGGAAGCAGCAGCCATCGAGGCTAGAAGAAATCGAGAAAAAGAGCGACAAAACCGATTCTTCAATGTGCGGAACCGAGTCATGGGGGTGAGTGGGTAGTAGGGACTGTTGCTCAGGATTACTCTGATTGTGCTCCTTTCTTTGGGATCAGGTGGATGTCCAGGCCCTGAACAACCAGGTGGGAGACCGAAAGCGTCGGGAAGCAGCAGAAAGAAGCAAGGAGGCAGCTTATGGTAAAAGCCAAAAGCCAGGGGCCAGACAAGGGATCTTCTCCATATCCTTGCTCACCACCCCCAGGTACCAGCCAGGTGCAGTATGATGTGGTAGTCCAGATGTTAGAGAAGGAAGAGGCAGATCGAACACGTCAGCTGGCCAAGAAAGTCCAGGAGTTTCGGGAGCAGAAGCAGCAGCTCAAGAACGGGCGTGAATTTAGTCTTTGGGATCCAGGCCAAGTCTGGAAGGGGCTTCCAACCTATCTTAGTTACAGTAATACCTATCCTGGTCCAGCCAGCCTGCAGTACTTCTCTGGGGAAGACCTAGACAGGGACACACGGCTGAGAATGCAGCAGGGGCAGTTCAGGTACAACTTGGAAAGGCAACAGCAGGAGCAACAGCAAGCCAAGGTTGATGAGAATTATACAGGTAAGCAGCCCGGCCCTCCAGACTCAGAGACCTGAGGCCTAGTGGGGATCTGTCCTAAGCTGAGTACAGCAGCCAGGGGACCAGAACTGTGTGGGGAGGTCCACTTATCCATAGGGTTGGTGCTGAAATGTTAGGTTGTGCAGACCCCAACCTCCCTGACTTCCTTCAGTAACTGACAGTGTAGCATTGTTCTTGATTAGTTTGGCACTCCATTACGTGGAGGCAGCACAGTGCAGACAGACCTAATGGCTCTGCCACTTACTAGCTGGTTTGGGCAAATGAATTTTCCCTTCTGTGCTTCAGTTTCTTCATCTTTAAAATGAGAATAATAATTTATACCACATAGAGTAGCTACTATTATGATATTGTCTGTGGCCACATCCTTCTCTTCCATTAGAAGAAGCCCTTCAAGGGCAAGGACCATGTCTTATCTACTTGCACTGTTCACCCTTCACATCAACCCTGTTACAGCACTCTGTTCTGCTGGACCACTTATTGTAGTTGTAGCTAATTGTGAAAGTATTTGTTTAATATCTGTCTTCTCCCTAAAATGTCAGCCTACTGAAGATGAACCATCTCTTTCATGTCTACCCATCTCCCAGTTGCATAGTACAGTGTCTGACAGGTCTTAGGAACAGCAAGGAGCTCAGTGTGGCTGGAGCAGAAAAAAATTGTCAGTACCTTTGCTCATGCCATGCCCTCAGCCTGGAATGCCCTTTGCTCTTTTAGCCTGTATACAAAATGTATTTCAAGGATCACCTCTTCCTGGAAGCCTTCCTCTTTTCCACCATCCAAAACCCTCTTAATACCCTGTGTACATCCCTGCCATTGCTCTTGCCAGATTGTGGTCTATGTTTGATCTGTGTCCCCAACTAGACAGGGAGTTCTCTGAGGACAGGATTTAATTCGATGGTATCATTAGAACCCAGCACATGGCCCTTAGACTGAGATTCAGAGATATGAAATGATTTACCCAAAATCACACAGCTCAGAAGCAGCAGAACTGACATTGGGACCCAGGTCCATTGGAGGCATCTTTTAGTTATGCGCTTGAGAAATCGTTGTTGCTGCACCTAGTTCCTTCCACATCCCTACAACTCGGACACTAACCCCCTCCTAAACATTCGTACACACACAAACACAAAACTTGCTGAACAAATGGCTGGATGAGTGAAACAGGAATGGAGCAAGCCAGTACAGTACCCCGGCCATATTTCTCTGTGTAGATGCGCT